ACGCCTCGCCCATGGCGGGGACTGCTGGCCCGGCCCGGCGCGTCCCAGCACACCTCGCTCAGGCAGCCCCGCCAGACCGGCTCCCCCGTCAGAAGCCGAGCTCCTTGCCCAGAAATCATTAACCAGCGCGACCTCCCAGCAGGCGATGGTGGTGGTGGGGCGGGGGGAGAGATATAGATTCCCCCGAACAATGGCTTGTAACTCCCCACGCCGCCGGAGCGGAATACAGTAAAAGCACTGGACTGACCTAAGAGTTTGTTTCTGCACTCTACATTGTTTTAATGAAAATAAAATGTTATTTTAAGAAAAAAGGTTTTCTTCTGATTTTCTGCACAACCAGACGTTTGTTTGTTTGCTTTAAAATGTTTCAACAAAATCCTGGTTTGTTTCGAAATATGTTGGATTAGCATTTAACACCTCATCGGTCACTAAAGCCCAGTCAGTTCACCAGCCCCAACACAGCCTCGGCTAAAAGAACATCAGAGCAAACAGAGCTGGGCCTTTAAAAGTGGCAAACAAATGCCACACACCGCCTAAAGAAGGGGGGTTGGGGGAGGGGAGGGTTAAGGCGAACTTGGGTCCAAATGAGTTTGAAGGGAATACAAAGAACGAAAAGTCAGCACAAGTTTTCCTAAAGCTAGCTCGCGAACGCAAGCGTCGCGAACAAGGGCTTTTGTGCATGCTAATTGCGCCATTGGTGCGCAAAAGTTCCGACGCGAAGTGTGAACTCTCAACAGAAGGAAACATGAGACAACTGAAGTGCCCTGGTTTATGTGCCCTGCTCCTCCTCCGCTGCCGCCTCCCCTTCTTTCTCCTTCCTCCCGCCGAGCCCGCTGTTGCAGCTTGTTTGCACTGGGGCTTATCCGGAGCGGAAATTCCTTTCCGTTTTTGTGAATGACAAACTCATTAACAATTCATCAACACAACCTGTTCCAGCCGGCCCGTCCCCACGGCAACAGCCCCTTCCGCAGCACGCTCATTGGCTGGCCCGGAGAATGTATCCATTGAGACGCTCGCTGTTTGTATCCATTGAGGAGCTGCCTCGCGCAGGGGGTGTGCGAGGCTGAGTCCAAGAGATAGCAAATCGAGTCTTAAATAATCCGGGGAGAAAGACGCCCGGGTAGATTTGAGGTGCAGCCTTGGAGGGAGGGATTAGAAGCCGCTAGACTTTTTTTCCTCCCCTCTCAGTAGCACGGAGTCCGAATTAATTGGATTTCATTCACTGGGGAGGAACAAAAACTATCTGGGCAGCTTCATTGAGAGAGATTCATTGACACTAAGAGCCAGCGGCTGCAGCTGGGTGCAGAGAGAACCTCCGGCTTTACTTCTGTCTCGTCTGCCCCAACCGCTAGCCTCGGCTTGGGTAAGGCGAGGCGGAATTAAACCCCGCTCCGAGAGCGGCAGCTTCGCGCGCGGTGCGCTCGGCCTATGCCTGCCCCGAGGGGCGTCTGGTAGGCACCCCGCCCTCTCCCGCAGCTCGACCCCCATGATAGATACGCTCAGACCCGTGCCCTTCGCGTCGGAAATGGCGATCAGCAAGACGGTGGCGTGGCTCAACGAGCAGCTGGAGCTGGGCAACGAGCGGCTGCTGCTGATGGACTGCCGGCCGCAGGAGCTATACGAGTCGTCGCACATCGAGTCGGCCATCAACGTGGCCATCCCGGGCATCATGCTGCGGCGCCTGCAGAAGGGTAACCTGCCGGTGCGCGCGCTCTTCACGCGCGGCGAGGACCGGGACCGCTTCACCCGGCGCTGTGGCACCGACACAGTGGTGCTCTACGACGAGAGCAGCAGCGACTGGAACGAGAATACGGGCGGCGAGTCGGTGCTCGGGCTGCTGCTCAAGAAGCTCAAGGACGAGGGCTGCCGGGCGTTCTACCTGGAAGGTACGCGCCCAGGGAACTCCGCGCGCGGGGCAAGGTTAGATGATTGCTTTTCTCGTTCTGGCAGGTGGCTTCAGTAAGTTCCAAGCCGAGTTCTCCCTGCATTGCGAGACCAATCTAGACGGCTCGTGTAGCAGCAGCTCGCCGCCGTTGCCAGTGCTGGGGCTCGGGGGCCTGCGGATCAGCTCTGACTCTTCCTCGGACATCGAGTCTGACCTTGACCGAGACCCCAATAGTGCAACAGACTCGGATGGTAGTCCGCTGTCCAACAGCCAGCCTTCCTTCCCAGTGGAGATCTTGCCCTTCCTCTACTTGGGCTGTGCCAAAGACTCCACCAACTTGGACGTGTTGGAGGAATTCGGCATCAAGTACATCTTGAACGTCACCCCCAATTTGCCGAATCTCTTTGAGAACGCAGGAGAGTTTAAATACAAGCAAATCCCCATCTCGGATCACTGGAGCCAAAACCTGTCCCAGTTTTTCCCTGAGGCCATTTCTTTCATAGGTGAGACTAATTAATAGTCGTCGCTCTGACATCTGAGATCTTGCTTTTCTTTTTGTGTTCACAGATGAAGCCCGGGGCAAGAACTGTGGTGTCTTGGTACATTGCTTGGCTGGCATTAGCCGCTCAGTCACTGTGACTGTGGCTTACCTTATGCAGAAGCTCAATCTGTCGATGAACGATGCCTATGACATTGTCAAAATGAAAAAATCCAACATATCCCCTAACTTCAACTTCATGGGTCAGCTGCTGGACTTCGAGAGGACGCTGGGACTCAGCAGCCCATGTGACAACAGGGTTCCAGCACAGCAGCTGTATTTTACCACCCCTTCCAACCAGAATGTATACCAGGTGGACTCTCTGCAATCTACGTGAAAGACCCCACACCCCTCCTTGCTGGAATGTGTCTGGCCCTTCAGCAGTTTCTCTTGGCAGCATCAGCTGGGCTGCTTTCTTTGTGTGTGGCCCCAGGTGTCAAAATGACACCAGCTGTCTGTACTAGACAAGGTTACCAAGTGCGGAATTGGTTAATACTAACAGAGAGATTTGCTCCATTCTCTTTGGAATAACAGGACATGCTGTATAGATACAGGCAGTAGGTTTGCTCTGTACCCATGTGTACAGCCTACCCATGCAGGGACTGGGATTCGAGGACTTCCAGGCGCATAGGGTAGAACCAAATGATAGGGTAGGAGCATGTGTTCTTTAGGGCCTTGTAAGGCTGTTTCCTTTTGCATCTGGAACTGACTATATAATTGTCTTCAATGAAGACTAATTCAATTTTGCATATAGAGGAGCCAAAGAGAGATTTCAGCTCTGTATTTGTGGTATCAGTTTGGAAAAAAAAATCTGATACTCCATTTGATTATTGTAAATATTTGATCTTGAATCACTTGACAGTGTTTGTTTGAATTGTGTTTGTTTTTTCCTTTGATGGGCTTAAAAGAAATTATCCAAAGGGAGAAAGAGCAGTATGCCACTTCTTAAAACAGAACAAAACAAAAAAAGAAAATTGTGCTCTTTTCTAATCCAAAGGGTATATTTGCAGCATGCTTGACTTTACCAATTCTGATGACATCTTTACGGACACTATTATCACTAAGACCTTGTTATGGCGAAGTCTTTAGTCTTTTTCATGTATTTTCCTCATGATTTTTTCTCTTTATGTAGTTTGACTATGCCTTACCTTTGTAAATATTTTTGCTTGTGTTGTCGCAAAGGGGATAATCTGGGAAAGACACCAAATCATGGGCTCACTTTAAAAAAAGAAAGAATAAAAAAACCTTCAGCTGTGCTAAACAGTATATTACCTCTGTATAAAATTCTTCAGGGAGTGTCACCTCAAATGCAATACTTTGGGTTGGTTTCTTTCCTTTAAAAAAATTTGTATAAAACTGGAAGTGTGTGTGTGTGAGCATGGGTACCCATTTGATAAGAGAAATGCATTTGATTGTGAAGAAGGGAGAGTTAAATTCTCCATTATGTTCGTGGTGTAAAGTTTAGAGCTGGAATTTATTATAAGAATGTAAAACCTTAAATTATTAATAAATAACTATTTTGGCTATTGAATGTGTGTTTTTAAAAACTCAGTTATACCTATGTGTGAAGTGACACATTTTAGAACTTTTTCATTCAGGGATTGATTTTGACTTGTAGGCATAGTAGGGCAAGGTTCTTTTAAGCTTTTCCTAGAACGTTTTTCAGCAGCAGTTTATGAAATTCATCGTTTGCCACGAATAAAGATGACATCCTAGAATGGACCGACTGTACCGTGTATATGAACAATACCTCTTATGAGTATAGTTCCGGCTTAAGATTTTAAAGCCCCTGAAGAAAAATGAACCTATAGAGCATAGCTTGCTGAGGAATACAATTTGGATATTAACCACAGAGAGGTGTAGCAGAATACCAAGATGACAGCCACATGTTAACCTCCTCCCTATCCTTCACTGTCAGGATCTTCTGCTTTATAATGCTGAGATAATGCCAAAGAGGAAGTAGGGATAATTCTTTTTCCAGTCTGTTGTCATGGGCAATTCTACCTGCAGATATCCTAGTGTGAGAATGCTGAATCCAGAATGATGTCTCCACTTTTTCCCCTAGCATGCGCATGGCAAGGCATATCTAAGCTTCCTCACCGTGTCAGGATATGGCTTTAGAATTTTACATTGGCACTTAGGAGGCAACTTTGTCATCCCTGTTGTAATGTGCTTTTTTGTTTAACTGGCTTGGGATGTGGGTCAGAAACCCTTATTGAAACTTGTGGGGATTATTTTAGTTTCTTTTCAAGCTAAAGACTTTATATCTTGCCATTTTTCTTGGGACCTACCCTCTCCTTACCTCAAATGTAAAAATACACAAACCAAAATAAAAGGCAGGTGTATGGAATCAAAAGAACTAGAACGTACTTATATTTGGGGCTCTTT